TCTGGCCTCAAAGAGTTTCGTGGGCTGGTAGTGGCGCTTCCAGGGTCTAGAGGAAAAGGCGGGCCCGCGTCAGACCTCCCGCCGCGGCCCTTCCACGCCTCCCGCCGCGCGTCTCTTCACCACCCCTCCACTGTTGCTCCCTTCCCACCAACATCCCCGTCCTTCTGCCTTGCCCGGCCAGGCCCCCATACCCTCTGGTGCCAGCCTGCCTACCCCGCTACCCGCTCACCTGGGACTCCCGTTAGCTCTGGGCGCCGGACCTTCCGGGCTCGAAACCTCCCTTGCGCCCCGCCCCACGCAGAGCGTCCCGACCCGCAGCTCCGCCTGCTCGCCGCGGCCTCCGTGGAGTCCGGGGTCGCGCGCGCTCCAACTCTGAAATCTTCGCGCCACGCCTCCCACAAGCCCCGTCCCACCCTCAGCCCCGCCCCTTCGCCGCGGCCACCGCTGAGTTTCCGGGCGCGCGCTCCTACCCCGAGCTCTTTGCGCCACGACTCCCACAGGCCCCGCCCTGCCCTCAGCCCCGCCCCACCCCGCCACCGCGGCCTCCACCGAGTTCCCGGGCGCGCTCGCTCCACCGAGTTCCCGGGCGCGCTCGCTCCTACCCCGAGCTTTTCGCGCCACGCCTCCCAGAGGCCCCACCCCGCCTCAGCCCCGCCCCCTCGCGGCGGCCTCGGCCCCTCCTACCCCTAGCTCTTAGCGCCACGCCTCCCACAGGCCCCGCCCACAATCGGCCCCGCCCTCTCCGGCTCCCATTACTTCGCGGGCCAAGATGCGAAACCACTCCTGTGCGCCTTTCCCCAGGCCAGTCCCGGGGCGCGCGCTGCCTACCCTCCCCCAGCTCAGCTCTATCCCCGGGGCCCGCAGGACCCAGGGGACCCACCCTCCCGCGAGCACGCACGCGCAGGGCCCACCTCTGCGAGTTCCAAACCCTCGGCCCTCGGGTCGCCTGCCCTGGGCCTGGCCCCGCCTCCAGGTCCGGCCCCGCCTTCGTGCCGGGGCCCGCGCACGCGCGCCTCCCCGGCCCAGCCTTGCTCCCGCCCCCGCCGGTCCCGCGGTCCCACGGCGCCTGGTTGCCCCCAGCCCCCTCCCTCCTCCCACCTTCACTGTGTCCCACCCTTCCTAGCTTTGTGCCCGGGGTGCTGAGCCCTTCCCCGTCAGCCGGGCCGCGGGAGGAGGGAGCCGTCACCGAGGAGCTGCCGCTCGCTGCCCCGGGCAGGGGCACAGGTAGGTGGCGGCCGCGGGCCGGGCCGCTCGCGGATTAATTTTTCACATTTTTTTTATCCTTAAGGTTGATGTCATATTTTTAGTCTTGAGAAACAGCATCATGCCAAGGAAAGAGCTTGAGCTTTGGAGTAATGCGGCCCTGAGATTGAATTCTGGCTCTGCCACTTATTAGCTCTGTTCTAGAGTAAGTTATTTTATTTCCGTGGGTCTCTTTGTTGGATTTGCTTCCCTGTGCCTTGCTTTTACAGTTGCAACCAAGGCAATGTCTTACTACCTCAGCTCAGAAAACCACCTGGACCCAGGGCCCATCTACATGCGAGAAAATGGGCAGCTGCACATGGTCAATCTGGCTCTGGATGGTGTCAGGAGTAGCCTGCAGAAGCCAAGGCCTTTCAGACTGTTCCCCAAAGGCTTTTCTGTGGAGCTTTGCATGAACAGGGAAGACGACACTGCACGGAAAGAGAAGACTGATCATTTCATCTTCACATACACCCGAGAGGGGAATCTTCGGTACTCCGCCAAATCCCTCTTCAGCCTTGTCCTGGGTTTCATCTCCGACAATGTGGATCACATTGATTCCCTTATTGGCTTTCCTGAGCAGATTGCTGAAAAGCTGTTCTCTGCTGCTGAAGCCAGACAGAAATTCACTGAGCCAGGTGCAGGGCTGAGGGCTTTACAGAAATTCACTGAGGCCTATGGAAGTTTGGTGCTTTGCTCCCTGTGTTTGCGAAACAGGTGGGTGTTCTGATTAGATTATTCGGTATTTTGGAAGCTATTGATTGCTCTCCACGCTCCGTAGGTATCTCGTGATTTCAGAAAAGCTTGAGGAGATTAAGTCTTTCCGGGAGCTGACCTGCCTGGATCTTTCCTGTTGCAAGCTTGGAGATGAGCATGAACTTCTAGAACATCTCACCAATGAAGCCCTGTCTAGGTACTGACCTGTCACCACTTGCAGATGAATTGGAGTAATTTATGTATGTACTTTGTTTCCCTAGTGTAACTCAGCTCCACCTGAAGGATAATTGTTTATCTGATGCTGGGGTGCGGAAGATGACAGCACCAGTTCGAGTGATGAAAAGAGGCCTTGAGAATCTAACATTATTAGACTTATCATGTAAGTTTTCTTCGAAATTATAGATTATTTTATGACAGAATGCTACGTTGTTTTTGACATCTAGGTAACCCTGAGATCACAGATGCAGGCATTGGATACCTCTTTTCTTTTAGGAAACTAAACTGCTTAGATATCTCTGGGACAGGGCTCAAGGTAAGACTTTTGGTTCCTTCTCTCATTTTTCTTTTGCATTTCTGATCTGTCTCTGCCTCACTAGGACATCAAAACCGTCAAGCACAAGCTCCAGACCCACATAGGCCTTGTTCACTCCAAAGTGCCTTTGAAGGAATTTGATCATAGTAACTGCAAGACAGAGGGCTGGGCTGACCAGGTACTCCAGATTTTTCTTCCTTGCGGTTGATGTTTGGATTCAAATCTTTCCAAATATGTTTCAGATCGTTCTGCAGTGGGAGCGTGTGACTGCGGAAGCTGTGAAGCCACGGGAGACCTCGGAGCCTAGAGCAGCAGCTCAGCGCTTCTGTGAGAAATTCCCTTTCCTTTGAAGTTTTTTGAGTGAACTCATCATCCCTCCCTTCTGTCACAGATGGGAAGCGGTCTCGAGCAGAAGCCCCACTGAAGTGTCCCCTGGCAGACACCCACATGAACTCTTCCGAGAAACTCCAGTTCTATAAAGAGAAAGCCCCAGATTGCCATGGGCCAGTGTTGAAACACGAAGCTATCTCAAGCCAGGAGTCAAAGAAGAGCAAGAAGAGACCTTTTGAGGAGTCAGAGACAGAACAGAATAACTCTTCACAACCTTCAAAGCAGAAATATGTATGTCTTGCTGTGGAAGACTGGGACTTGTTAAATTCCTATTGATTAGTAGATACAAGTTGACCTTTCTCTGGCCCCCAGCTCTAGTGTTTGAGTAAAGGAGACTGAGGATGATTTACTTTTTGTTTGAATTTACCTATGGCATTAGCATAGTAAGCAGATATTTCTACTTTTGTGGTGTGGGAGGGGAATGCTATGGAAGTATGTAATAATTTCTAATGTATATTTTCAATACATAGTAATTTTTTCAAATAAACATTTTTGCTGTCCTTAAGTTCTGCTTGTGGATTATAGACTGGAGCCACA